TAATGGGCTAGCTTTCTCTTTTGTCTCTCTCTCTATATATACACACACACATATATATACATATATATATACTGCACATAACATTGGGCAAACTACTTGAACAGACACTTTACAAAGAAAGATATAGAAATGGCCAGTGAGCACATAAAAGCATACTCAACATAATTAGTCATCAGGGAGATGATAATTGAAATAACAATGAGATGCCACTTCCCACCCTTTCAAATGGCTAAAAATAAAGGCTGACAACCTCAAATGTTGATGAGGATGGGAAAGAAAAGGAGCTCGCATACATTTCTGGTGGGAATGTAAATTGCACAACCACTTTGGAATACATTCTGGCAGTTTCTTATAAAACATAAAACTATCCTGTGATGTGGCAATTCATCTCTTAGGTATTTGCCCAAGAAAAATGAAAGCATATGTCCACACAAAGATGTGTACATGAATATTCATAGTAGCTTTATTTATAATCGCCCAAACTGGAAACAGCCCAGATCATAACCTGGTGAATGAACAAACCAACTCTGATATATCCAAACAATAGCATACTACTCAGCGATAGCACATTCAACAACATAGATAAATCTTGAAAACATCACGTTGAATGAAAGAATCCAGACACACAATAGTACATACGATCTGATTCCATTCATACAGAATACTGGCTTTCCAGTCTTCGCCCTCAGTTCCCGACCCTTCACTCCCCCCACCACCATCTTGAAGATGCCCAAGGGGGAGAGGTCCCTTCCATTCCTTCGTTCCTTCCTTCGTCTGCTGGTCGATTTGTTCGCTCGTTCATTCATTCATTCGCACGCTCATTCCACTCCTCCCCACCTCCACCCAAGCGTCCAGCCCGCGCGCGCCGCTCCCCCGCAGGCTGATCAGACTTGCCTGCCCAGTCCGCCCCCGCCCAAACCCCGCCCCCTTCCCGCCACGCCCCCTTCCCGGGCCAATCGGGGACGAGACTGGGGCCGGGGCGGGGCCTCGCTCCCTCAGAACCCCCGGCGGCGCTCACGGCTCCGGAAACGCGCCGCGGGGCTGTTAGCTCGGCTGGGCACGGGCGGCTCCGTGGCGCTTCCTGCCACGCCAGGCCTGCCTGGGCCGCGCCAGCGCCGCTCCACCGAGGGCCGCGCGTCGGCCGCCGCCGGGCCTGGGTGAGTGTGCGGGCCGCGGGAGGATGTGCGGGTTCTGTTCACCTGAATTATTGCAATCCAACAGATGGGGCCTTACCTGCCAGGCTGATCCCTTGGAGTAGTTCTGAGGCATGATGAGTCATCCGTGTGTGTCTCTTTTGGGTAAGTCTGGGTGTTTATGCATGGTGTCTGCTTTGCCATAACCAATCTCCTTTCCCATGAGCAGGCGTTCCTGTTTTAAATCCTGCCTTGGTCCCTCACCTGGCACAAGGACAAGTGCTACTGGTGTCAGACCCATCGCCCAACACTGATCCTGCTAAGTACTCTGGTGAGTGAAAAAGAAATGTGAGGAAATTGGGGCAGACTACACTGCCTTGTGTTTATCGTTTCAGAAAGCACCTCCGCGACCCGACACCAGATGAAGGGGGAAGATGCCCAGCCACAGGAGATGGCGTCCACAAGCTTCCCAAGGGCCAGTGGTCCCAGTCCTGAATTCAGACAGCACGGGGACTCTGACGGGAAGAGAGGGAGCCCACAGAATCTGCCCATAGAACATCATTTTGCTTGTAAAGAGTGTGGGGACACCTTTCGGCTTAAAGTCCTGCTTGTCCAGCACCAGAGAGTCCACAGTGAGGAGAAGGGCTGGGAATGTGGCGACTGCGGGAAGGTCTTTAGGGGGGTGGCGGAGTTTAATGAGCACAGGAAAAGCCACGTAGCTGCGGAGCCCCAGCCCGGCCCCAGTAGGGCCCTGGAGAATGCCGCGGAGAAGAGGGAGCAGATGGAGAGGGAGGCAAAGCCCTTCGAGTGCGAGGAGTGCGGAAAACGGTTTAAGAAGAATGCAGGCCTGAGTCAGCATCTGAGGGTCCACAGCAGAGAGAAGCCCTTTGATTGCGAGGAATGCGGGCGGTCGTTCAAAGTCAACACCCACCTCTTCCGACATCAGAAACTTCACACTTCGGAAAAGCCTTTCGCCTGCAAGGCGTGCAGCAGGGATTTCCTGGATCGCCAGGAGCTTCTCAAGCACCAGCGCATGCACACTGGCCACCTGCCCTTCGACTGCGACGACTGCGGCAAGTCCTTCCGAGGGGTCAACGGGCTGGCCGAGCACCAGCGCATCCACAGTGGGGCCAAGCCATACGGGTGTCCCCACTGCGGCAAGCTCTTCCGAAGGAGCTCGGAGCTCACCAAGCACCGGCGGATCCACACGGGCGAGAAGCCCTACGCCTGCGGCCAGTGCGGCAAGGCCTTCCGCCAGAGCTCCAGCCTCCTGGAGCACGCACGCATCCACAGTGGCGAGCGGCCCTACGCATGCGGCGAGTGTGGCAAGGCCTTCCGTGGGCCCTCTGACCTCATCAAGCACCGGCGCATCCACAGCGGACTGAAACCCTATGAGTGCGACAAATGCGGCAAGGCCTTCCGCCGGAGCTCCGGCCTCAGTCGCCACCGGCGGATCCACAGTGGGGCGCGGCGCTGCGAATGCAGCCAGTGTGGCCGCGTGTTCAAGAGGCGCTCGGCACTGCAGAAGCATCAGCCAACCCACCACGAGTAGAAACGCCCTGTGGTCCCGCGGGACAGGGACGGAGTCCCCAGAGGGGATGGCAGAGTCAAAGGAGATGAACAGTTTTGTAGCGCTTATATATTTTGTCTTCCAAAAGGTTGAGACCGATTTATACTGCCACCAGCAATTTATAAGTGTTACGTTATGCCCATCAAGAGTAGCTTGTACCATTTAACTTAGTTTGGCTAGTTTAACTGGTAGGAAGTACCATCAAGGTATTTCAGTCCACATGCCTTGAATCCAAGAATGAGAGAGGACAAATCTGGATGTGGGGTAGGGAGGGGCTTAGAGGTCATCAACTCCAAGCTCCCCCCGCCCCAGAGAAACACACAGAGCTGTTCCACGATGGCGTCCTCATAATGTGATCCCAGCTTTCCTGAAGAGAACGTTGCCCTCATGATTTTTGGCCTACTTGAATTTATAAATTTTTAGGGATGTAAATAGAACACTCAAATGTCTTAAAATATTTAATTTATTAATTTAGTTATACATACATACTGTAAATCACATATTATATAAAATAATATATTAATTTAGAAAATACCCCATTTTTGCCACCCTCCCTTTCACGAAATCATTTTACTCTGACTCCTCACCGTCTTCACCAACATGGGAACCCTGTTTGAGTCATCAGACAGTTTCAAGACACACCCAGTCACTTCCATCCGAGCTCTGCACGGTCGCTCAGTGACGATCCCTTCATGAGGCTCTCATTAGAAATTTTCTCCCAAGCCATAAGACCATATTTGCAGAACATTAGGACGATTTCTCTTGTCGTTTTTTAATCTGTCCTGTGACTGTACAATATAACCACTTAAGGTCATACTTTTTCAAACAACCTTTAAACGTCTTTTCTTTTAAAGCACCCAAAATGTCATTGTGAGGCCAAACGCCTAGTAACAGTTACTGAATCTGGGTTAAATGTCGGTATCTTTTTTTCTTAAACCATTTCAATTTGGTGTCCCCTATACATATCCAAAACTAGCATCGATTGGGGTTGTTTTGAACTAATGGGTCTTGTCCTCAAGCAGCACTATTTTGTTCAAAATAAAATAGTTGAGAGCATGCCCCTAAGAAGAGATACATCTCAAGGACTCAAGTGCAGGGTGACGCCTCCTTTTGGAAATGAGCCTCTCCTGGTATCAGGCCTAGATGGTACTTCTCCAGCCTTCCGTTTCTTGTTCTATAAAACAGGGGTGATCACAGCACCTACCTCCGAAGGTTATCACGAGGACTGCCATCGTGGCTGCAGAGTGCCAGGACCACCGGCCTGGTATGGAGGTACACACTCAGTGAAGGCCATCTGCTGTCATTGTCATTGTCATAGTTATTGCCGTCATTCTGTGGCTTGTCAATTCCAGAACTGGGGATAGACCCCAGGCCTCCTGACCACCAGTCTCATCTTTCTCTTATGCGATGACTTAAATGGTGTTTCTGTTTTTTGCATGCAAATGGTCCGTTCATCTCCTTTGACTAGTTATCAACTTACCTTCGGATATATTAACTTTATGTAGCAGTTCTTTCTATATTGATGGTGATGTTCTCTTTTCCAATTTTATTGCTTTGCTTTTTGTAGCAGTTTTATTACGTTTTTGTTGTGAAAGCTTTTAATTTTTACATATCCAAGCATTCATTTTTTGTCCACTCAGTCATAACTTTCATTGCTTCTGTAGCTAGATATGATGACATTTTCTCTAGAATTTTAATTACAAACAAAAAGCTGCAACCCCAGCCCATCAGAAGGTGAGTACACCAGGTGGGCAGGCTGGATGGAAATGGGCCAGAGAAGCAGGCTCTTTCCTCATCCGAGATGCGGACTCCCTGTCTATCTGTGGGCACCACTTGACTATCCAACCTGACCACTGCGGCACACTGGAGATGCTCCCATCATAGATTAGCCAGAACTCTGTGACTGCTCATCATTATAGACCCCGCCAGCAGCAGTGGGGCTTGGCCTCACCTAGATCAATGGAGTGGTCCAAACTTGGTCTGGGAGCAAGCAGCCCAGCCATCCTTTGAGCTCCTGGGAGCCTTGGCAATGCTCCGAGTGGATTCAGTGACTGAGCAGCAGATTCACCCAAGAAACATCTCCTTGGACACAAGAAGACTTGCCTAGACCACATCCTCCTTTCAGCCGGTGACTCTAGAACTAGAAAGAGATTGGTTCATAGGCTTCTGCTGTGGGCAGCTAGGGGAAAATTCACCCATGTGTTCTGGCATCACTTCCTATAGCCACACCTAAGTGAGGGCAACAGAGCAGAGGCTCGGAGAGGAACCCTGCCCCTCCGATGGCTTGTGCGTTATGCTGATAGAAGCTGGCAGCACTGCCCTGGGCTATGATTTGCAACAGCCATGCCCAGGAGGAGCACTAAAGCAAAGGTTTGGAGGGCAGTGGAACCCTTCTGAAAGCCTGTGTGGCATAGAAGTAGAAGCTGGTCCTCCTGGGTCTGAGCTACCATTTCCAGTGGGCTCCCCCAAGAGGAACAGCAGCAAGGGCTAGCGAGGAACCTGCCCCTCCAGTGGCCCACAGAAGCCACAGATAGAAGCCAGCCCCACCAGGGCTGTGCTGTGACTTCCCAGCAGCTGTGGCTGGGGACAGGGACACTAGGAGGGCCTGGCAAGGAAGTGTGCCCTTCTCGTGGGCCCACCAAGGCTGAGGCAGAGCTTCCTAGCAGACACAACTTGGAAGGGCTTCTCAGGCACCCATCCTGACCCCCAGGCTGGAGAGGAGCCAAAAGCACTTGTTACATAGTGATTCCTTTTGCCCTGTGGGCCTCAGTTCTTGCAGTAGTTGTGAATCTGTGTCTGAAATCACTACTTTCTTCTCGGATCCTTTTTCTCTTTTCGAGTTGTTAGGATGTGTTTTGTACAGCTGTCATTTGATAAAGAAGGTTGACCTCTACCAGGGGCAAGTCTGGCACCTTTACCTAGAAGTACTCTGCCATGTCTTGCCCGTTCATTTATCGTTTGTTGGGTTTCATGAGGGATCCCATTGAAGTAGATCCCTTTTATGAAGGGATCCCATTGAATGCAGCATTAACTCAGAACGTAGCATAAAGTCGTCACTGCTCCCAGCTGGGACGTGGTGTCTTGGCATCCCTTCCTGCCGTCCTTGACTCTTTCCCATCTTCAGTTCTATAATTTTCTCCCAAACAAATGCTCTTTTAGAGTTAACACTAAAGATCTGGTCTTTGCCGTCAAGGTTGACAGAACAGCTGTTCATGGTGTTTGCGGTGAAACCCGTGTTCTCTTTCAATGCAGTCTGTGGCTTTAACGTGTGTCCTGTAATTTCGCCAAGATCATTTCTTGCCTCTGGTAACTTGGGGGTGGATTTCCTTGGGCTCTCTAGGTGTACTGCTATGTCAGATGCAAAATGTCACCCAGCTTCCTGTCACATATCCTTGTCTGTGCATTCATGCATCTACCTCATTCCGGTTTTCTTTCTAATCTCATGTATTCCTGTTGTGAGGAAATGTGTTCTTTTCCCGATCCTTTTGTAGTTCATACACATGACAATTGGGTTTCCACGCACGTGCATGAGATGTTCCTCCTTCAAACCTTGTTACTATGTCAGCACATTAACTGCCTGGCATGGAAAAAGAAAAAAAAAAAAGAAATATGTTCTTTTCCTACCATTTGAAAAAAATCCTCCATTGCTTTTATTAGAGTTTTGAATACTTGTGAAAATTTTCAAAAGAAAGTAATTGATTACCATTTTTGCTGCTTATTACGATGAGCTGTGTCCATTAGCTGTGTCACCCCACTCTTGCATTTCCAGAATAGTCCCTACCCAATTGCAGCGGGCATGTTTTTGAGTGGTGTTGCATTCCATGTGCTTGATTTTGTCCTAGAACTGGCACAGCGCCTGCCCTACCTGCAGCCCTGGGTTGTGGCCCTGTTGCGTACCATGTGATTTGCCACCCCGCTTCTAGGCCATATTAATTCAGCCAGAACTGAACACCTGACCCAAGGGCAGCAAGCAATCATCAGAGCATAGAGCTGACAGAACATGATGGACCACGGACACCACCAGGCCTTCCAGATCTGAAATGCAAACAAGGAAACAGAAGCTTCTAGGCATCAGAAGGTGTGGGGAGCAGCACAGTACTCAGAGGAGTGAGGAGCGTGGCGCCTGCTGGGAGGAAGGCCTGGCCATGGTATGTTCTTGGATTTCTGGCAGCAGCCCTCATTGGTCCACGTGCGTCCCCACTACAGACTCCTTGACTTGAGCCAGCTTGAGTGGGTCTCTACTCTTTTCTATTGTGTTTTGCCACTTGGCTGCTTCCTGGCCAAGTCGCACCTGACTGCATGAACACCTGTTCAAACGTGTGTTCTCTGTTCTCTAAGATGGGTGAAAGTCGATGCCTTCTAGTCTCAGTGAATTTAACCTGTGATTTTATGTCTACGTATATTGTTCCTTTACTGAACCCACCACATGCGGGCCATAAAATGAGTGAAATCACAGTGCACCCTGTTCTCTTATTTTTGAAGTGTTTCACGATTTCCAGCATGTCCATCAGATGGGGGGATTGCTAACTTCTCTCTTACTCATGTACTTACATTCTGTAGTTCTCATTGCATCACTTTGGATGTTTACTTTGAAAAGCAGAAACTGTCTCTTTAAACTTGGCCCTCAATGTCATTTGCGTATCTCTGAGAACAATAGCTATGTCCCACCCCAGTTTGTATTTCCGTTGGTTGTTGGCACTTTTTTCTCATTCCCCCATCTCATTACCTTGTCTGTTTTCTGGCACTCACTATAATCAGCCTTGCACTAGAGCTGTTTGTGGACTTGGCTTCACCCCCTCCTCCTCAGCCCTCCCCCACCCATTAAATTGTGAGCTCTTAGAAGACAGGGGTGGCCTTTCATGTCTGATCCCCTACCAAATCTAGCACAGTGCCTTGCATCAAGTAGATTTCAATAAATATATGTTAAATGGCATTGGTCTTCCTTGACGTCTTTTGTCAAACCTT